CAGCCTCGGCGACAGAGTGAGACTCTGTCTCAAAAAAAAAAAAAAAAACAAGAAAAAGAAAAAAAACTTCTGCGCATCCTTCAGAAAGACTGTCCTCATCTGTTCCCCGCTCTGGACAGCCTGCACTCCCTCCACCCCCGCCCGGGCCAATTGCTGTTAGCGGCTGTGTCTTCTGACTCAGACCTCTGTAATAGCATTCCTGGGTAATACCTGTGTATGTGTCTCCTCAACTATTCTAGGAAGGCAGGGGCCATGGTAATTCGTATGTGTCCCCATCGATTGGCATAGTGAATAGCATAACATAGGCACGGATGGATGGGTCCATAGATGGACCGATGGATGGGAGCGGGTGAGTGAGTGGATGTTAGCTGGGATGGGTGGGTGAAGGAGATGGATAGTCAGAGACATTGGAAAAGGGAACCCTGCGAAGATCAAATGCAAACACCAGGAGGAGCTGACACGCTGCAGTGAAGAAGCGGGAGGGCTGGCCACAGAAGGCGGCACGCTCCGAGTGGAGCAGGTGAGCGGCGCGCACTGAAGCAAGCATCACGCAATTGAACCGCTCACCCACGTGTTCCCCCCCACCATCCTCCTTCCCAGACGGCGCTTCAGCTCATTCCACCGCCCCCAGCAGCCCGGTCGCCCCCACCGCCACTGAGAAAGCAAACAAAGGGGAGGAGACCCCTGCAGGTTCTGGATGCCGAAGGCCAATCGAAAGACTTAGATCCCCTGGAAGGCGGGCGCCTTGGTTTAGGGGGGTCCAATCGGTTTCAAGGGGTTGCAGCGGGGCGGGGAGATGGGCGGGAGGAGTGGGAGCTGGCCCCGCGCGCGGGGGAGGGCTACCAGGCTGGGAAGGAGCGCGAAGGGCTGGGGGCGGAGCCAATGGCCCCGCGTGTCTGCTAGGAGAGGGCGGGCAGCGCCGCGGCGCGCGCGATCCGGCTGACGCATCTGGCCCCGGTTCCCCAAGACCAGAGCGGGGCCGGGAGGGAGGGGGAAGAGGCGAGAGCGCGGAGGGCGCGCGTGCGCATTGGCGCGGGGAGGAGCAGGGATCTTGGCAGCGGGCGAGGAGGCTGCGAGCGAGCCGCGAACCGAGCGGGCGGCGGGCGCGCGCACCATGGGGGAGAAACCCGGGACCAGGTAAGGGAGGTGGGGCCACGCGGCGGGGCATGAGGCAGTGGGGTTTCCCTTTCTGTTTTGTTAGGGTCTTCAAGAAGTCGAGCCCTAACTGCAAGGTGAGTCTCCACAGCACTTACCCTTTTGACCCCAATCTCCCCTGTGACCCCTTGACATCCTCAGCTCACCGTGTACTTGGGCAAGCGGGACTTCGTAGATCACCTGGACAAAGTGGACCCTGTAGGTAAGTTTTCCCAGAAAGGGACAGCTCGTTCCTCAGGAAGTGAGCTGGTGTGTCCCCCTCCTAGATGGCGTGGTGCTTGTGGACCCTGACTACCTGAAGGACCGCAAAGGTACTGGCCCCAAGTCCAGGGGGCCCAGGGAATCCTGACCACTCATCTCACCCTCCCTTGCCAGTGTTTGTGACCCTCACCTGCGCCTTCCGCTATGGCCGTGAAGACCTGGATGTGCTGGGCTTGTCCTTCCGCAAAGACCTGTTCATCGCCACCTACCAGGCCTTCCCCCCGGTGCCCAACCCACCCCGGCCCCCCACCCGCCTGCAGGACCGGCTGCTGAGGAAGCTGGGCCAGCATGCCCACCCCTTCTTCTTCACCGTGAGGATGCCCCTGCCCTCTGAGGGCCAGGGGGCTGGGGCTGGGACTGTGTCTGGGGTGGGGGTAAGGCACTGCTGTGGGCAGATCTGGAAGAAAGAACTGAAGTCTTCTCCTTCCTCCGCCACAGATACCCCAGAATCTTCCATGCTCCGTCACACTGCAGCCAGGCCCAGAGGATACAGGAAAGGTACGGGAGGAACAGCTCTGAGGGCTCCTAGGGGTAAGATGTGGCCTTTTCTCCCCTCCCCGAGGCCTGCGGCGTAGACTTTGAGATTCGAGCCTTCTGTGCTAAATCACTAGAAGAGAAAAGCCACAAAAGGTAAGGGAAGTGACCTCCTCTGTGGTGTAAGAAATGACCCCTCCTGCCCCTACTCTGATCCCAGGAACTCTGTGCGGCTGGTGATCCGAAAGGTGCAGTTCGCCCCGGAGAAACCCGGCCCCCAGCCTTCAGCCGAAACCACACGCCACTTCCTCATGTCTGACCGGTCCCTGCACCTCGAGGCTTCCCTGGACAAGGAGGTGGGGCGTGAGAGGGTGACACGGATGCCACGTTCCAATTCACATGACCCCCTCCCCCCAAAAGCTGTACTACCATGGGGAGCCCCTCAATGTAAATGTCCACGTCACCAACAACTCCACCAAGACCGTCAAGAAGATCAAAGTCTCTGGTAGGAGGTGGGGTTTGGAAGGGGGTCTTCGGCCAGAGCTGCCTGACCCCGTCCCACCCCACAGTGAGACAGTACGCCGACATCTGCCTCTTCAGCACCGCCCAGTACAAGTGTCCTGTGGCTCAACTCGAACAAGAGTGAGTATCGGGAGAGACCCATGTTCCAATCTTAAGCATCTTGTTCTCTTGTCCCCACCCCCAGTGACCAGGTATCTCCCAGCTCCACATTCTGTAAGGTGTACACCATAACCCCACTGCTCAGCGACAACCGGGAGAAGCGGGGTCTCGCCCTGGATGGGAAACTCAAGCACGAGGACACCAACCTGGCTTCCAGCACCATGTGAGGGTGGGGCTGGGGCGGGTCCCCTGCAGCCCTGGTCTGACTCCAACACCCTCAATTGCAGCGTGAAGGAGGGTGCCAACAAGGAGGTGCTGGGAATCCTGGTGTCCTACAGGGTCAAGGTGAAGCTGGTGGTGTCTCGAGGCGGGTGAGTGTCATGGGGGAGCCTGGGTGGGGGTCGTCCTCTTCACGATGCCTCTCCCCTTCCCCAGGGATGTCTCTGTGGAGCTGCCTTTTGTTCTTATGCACCCCAAGCCCCACGACCACATCCCCCTCCCCAGACCCCAGTCAGGTGAGCACACTACCCACCCCAAGCCCTCAGAGCACCCCCACACCCCCTCTTCCCGTCCCCCCAGCCGCTCCGGAGACAGATGTCCCTGTGGACACCAACCTCATTGAATTTGATACCAAGTAAGAAACTCATTCCCCTACTTGACCCTCTTCTCACCTCACAACCCTCTTTCCCACCACCAAGCTATGCCACAGATGATGACATTGTGTTTGAGGACTTTGCCCGGCTTCGGCTGAAGGGGATGAAGGATGACGACTATGATGATCAACTCTGCTAGGAAGCGGGGTGGGAAGAAGGGAGGGGATGGGGTTGGGAGAGGTGAGGGCAGGATTAAGATCCCCACTGTCAATGGGGGATTGTCCCAGCCCCTCTTCCCTTCCCCTCACCTGGAAGCTTCTTCAACCAATCCCTTCACACTCTCTCCCCCATCCCCCCAAGATACACACTGGACCCTCTCTTGCTGAATGTGGGCATTAATTTTTTGACTGCAGCTCTGCTTCTCCAGCCCCGCCGTGGGTGGCAAGCTGTGTTCATACCTAAATTTTCTGGAAGGGGACAGTGAAAAGAGGAGTGACAGGAGGGAAAGGGGGAGACAAAACTCCTACTCTCAACCTCACACCAACACCTCCCATTATCACTCTCTCTGCCCCCATTCCTTCAAGAGGAGACCCTTTGGGGACAAGGCCGTTTCTTTGTTTCTGAGCATAAAGAAGAAAATAAATCTTTTACTAAGCATGAGTGTGTGTTTTCTCTGTAGTGTTTAGAGA